TTTATATCCCATCAGTCATATTTAAAAGATATCTATATGTAAACTGACGTCAATAGACATGATGTAAAAGAAGGGGGTGGCTCTGGTAAAGCTAAAGTAACTCCACTATGAGAGTGCATTAACTATGGGGGAAATACTTTCTATATTGCAGAACACATATTTGGTGGTACGTAGCCTCACATCGCCACCCGGAAAAGTCTGCATATATTGAATTTGGAATGGATCAAACTGCACTGAGTGCAAAATTGTAAATTGCATCTTATATAAATGTTTTAGAACTAGATGATGGAGCAGATGGGATCTATTAAGAGAACGGGGTGCCAGATGACTGACCATAAACATGCTTTTTAATAAAGACTCTGCTGAGAGATTAACTCATATATTTTCTAAAATTTTTATTTCTTGTTCATTTTGTTTCTAAGATATTCACTCACATATTAAAAATAACAACGTCTCAAAACATTTGAAGCAACTCTCTTCATCCCTTTTAAAAATACCTTGCTGTTTCGGGGGTTAAAAAAAGCCACAAGGGAGATTAAAACAATACAAATATTTATTTTCCCAACTCCCCTGCCATGGGTTCTGGGACGTCACCGCCTCTTTCTGGGGCCCGTTTCATCCTTTTCTTTTAATCCAAGAAGCGATGGTGTTGTGCGCCTGTAGTCCCAGCTACCTGGGAGGCAGGCTGAGGTGGGAGGATCTTTTGGGTCCAGGATTTTGAGGCTGCAGTAAGCCGTGTTCTCACCACTGCACTCGAGACTGGGCGGAAGAGCGAGACACTGTATCAAAAACAAAACAAAACAAAACGAGAAGGCATCGCGGCTCTGTAACACTCCGTCCAGCTCTCGCACTCTCAGATGCAAACTTCCACACAAACTCCTCGGCTCGCCTTGTCCCGCGGGACTAGCATATCAAGCCTTCCGGGACACACCGTGCGATGATATATACGTATATACCCCTCTTGCCCTTGAAGGCCGGAAGTCGGTCTTACAGATAAAAGCGAAACAGGAAGTCCCGCCCCTCTATGGAAAGTAAATGGTAGCTCGGAAGGGTCAAAAGAGTCCGCGGTTTCGCCGCGTGAGTTGCTTTTTGCGGCTGGGGAGGTCTACGCTTCTAGAGCTTGAGCCAGCGGGGCGACCCTGCAGTGGCAGGACTCGGCACCGCGCCCTCCACCGCCGGTTGGTGGCCTGCGTGACAGTTTCCTCCCGTCGACATCGAAAGGAAGCCGGACGTGGGCGGGCAGAGAGGTCGGCTTGCTGATGGGTCCGGGTGGGGCGCGTTGTTAATCTCAAATATTATTTTGGCCAACAGCTTCATCGCAGTAGGAATGGCAGCCCCATCTATGAAGGAAAGACAGGTCTGCTGGGGGGCCCGGGATGAGTACTGGAAGTGTTTAGATGAGAACTTAGAGGATGCTTCTCAATGCAAGAAGTTAAGAAGCTCTTTCGAATCAAGTTGTCCCCAACAGTGGGTAAGTCACACTTTGATGTGTTTCTCTTCCCTCCCTTATTTCAAATCCTTTTTTTTTCCAACAGATAAAATATTTTGATAAAAGAAGAGACTACTTAAAATTCAAAGAAAAATTTGAAGCAGGACAATTTGAGCCTTCAGAAACAACTGCAAAATCCTAGGCTGTTCATAAAGATTGAAAGTATTCTTTCTGGACATTGAAAAAGCTCCACTGACTATGGAACAGTAATAGTTTGAATCATAGTGAACATCAATACTTGTTCCCTATATACGACACTTGATAATTAAGATGATCAAGAACCAGAAGATCTGTGAAGAAATGAAATAAAATGGTATTTAGTAAGAAATCTCTATTTTAAGAAAAAAAGTAAAACCTGTTATAAACACATGCACTTTTGTTTTGTTTTTGTTTTGTTTTTAATTAGAGGATGGGTAGTAGGCAGATGATAAAATTTATAATATACATAGAAGTGAAATAAATGGGAGTTAGCATTTTAATACAGGCAAGAGCTATTACAACAACCCAAGTGAGAAATGATGAGGGTTTGTGGAAGGTTTATAAGGAAGAAGGGTGAACTTAAAATATACAAGTAAAATAATAAAAGCCATCTATAAAAAAGCCCATAGCTAATATCAACACTTAATGTTGGGACAGGAACTGGATGTCTAGCTAGTCCAGTGAGACAAAAAAGAAAAAGCATACACACTGGGAAGGAAGAAAGAAAACTAGCTCTACTCACATATAATAAATACTATCTTATAGAATGTACCAATGGATGCACAAAAAGAGCTCCTAGAACTATAAGTCAATCATAGAAAGGTTGCAGGAAACAAGGTCAATATACACAAGGAAAATTATATTCCTATATATCAGCAATAAACAACTGGAATTTAAAACTTAAAAATACCATTTGTGAATAGCACCAAAAAAAATTAAAGGAATACTTAGGTATAAATCTAATATATGGAGGCCTCTATGCTGAGAACTAGAAAACACTTGGAAGCAGACTACATCAGATTAAATGGAGAGGTATACAGTTGGCCCTCTGTGGGTTCTGCATCCATGGATTCAACCCCGAAGAGAAAATTTTTGGGAAAAGGAAAAACGAGTAAAAATAATAAAAATTTAAAAATCCAGTATAACACCTATTTACATTGTATTAGGTATTGTAAGTCATTGAGATGATTTAAAGTATAGGCATACCTCAAAGATACTGCAGGTTTGGTTACAGACCACTGCATTAAAGTGAATATCACAATAGAGTGGGTTACACAAATGTTTTGGTTTTCCAGTACACATAGAAGTTATGTTTATACTGTTGTCTAGTAAGTGTGCAATAGCATTATGTCTGCTCAGTATATATGCCTTCATTTTAAAATACTTTTTATTACTAAAAAATGCTAAAGATTCTCTGAGTCTTCAGCGAGTTGTCATCCTTTTGCTGGTAGAGGGTC